ATGTCTAGAAAAATAGATGCCAGGCTATTGAAGTGGTCACCCCTGGTAGTGTGATGGGGTAGGGGAGGGGGATGAGGAGAAGGCTTTCTATTTTATTGTATACATATCTCTATTACTTGACTTAAGAAATGAGCATATATTACTTAGTCAATAAAACAAAAATATTTTTTAATGCTTGCAACAAAAATGCTGATGGAATTTTAAACCAGGAGGAGCAATGTTAAGGCTTCCTCACTCTGGGAATTGGACTAAAGGTGACTTAGTCTTAAAGGCAACTAGAAAAGGCATTAATTCTATTAATTAATGCCTCAGCGATTTCCATCTCAGCAAAGATGTCTTAATGAGGCGCTCGGGACACCCATTATTTATCTTACAAATGCAGCTCCAGGGTCCTGCCCATGTCAGGCAGTGTAACACACGTCCCCGCGGAGGGCTGGCGCTGCAGAAGCTCCCGGTCCACCCCCTCCTGCCCACACCTGGCCTCACCCTCCCCATCTCTTCGAGGATGACCTCTGTCCCAGTCCCTTGGACCCCGACTCCTCCACGATCTGGCCCCTCCCCTCATACATTGCATTTCGGGACCCCCGCAAAGGAATCACTTCAGCCTGGACTGCAAACCGCACTCCTACACCTCACTATGAGCACCTTGGGGGTGTCCTCCAACACCCCCCGCCCCGCCCTCTCTCTCCTGGTCTCCTTTCGTTCGAGCTGATGAGGAACTGACGACCCAGAGTCGGCCTGTGTGAGGCCCGTACAGGTGGCTCCCGAAGTCTTTAGCGGCACAGGGTCGGTCCCTCCAGGCCGACCTGGTAAAATTCCCGCATCTCCCGCAGGCCGCCCTTCTCTGGCCCCTGGACCCCGGGCTCCTGGCCCGCGCGCACCAGGAGCTGTCCGCGGTGCTGACCGCAGGCGCTTCCCGCGCTCGGCCGATGCGCACGCGTCCCGGGAGGGGCGCGCGGGACCTGCCGGCGCCGCCACTGCGCAGCCTCCCGCGGCCTCCCCGCCCGGCGCAGCCTCCCGCGGCCTTCCCGCCGCCGCTCTCGCCCGGGCCGGCCATGGCGCTCAACAATTTCCTTTTCGCTCAGTGCGCCTGCTACTTCTTGGCCTTCCTGTTCAGCTTCGTGGTGGTGGTCCCGCTGTCCGAGAACGGCCACGACTTCCGCGGCCGCTGCCTGCTCTTCACCGAGGGCATGTGGCTGAGCGCCAACCTCACGGTGCAGGAGCGCGAGCGCTTCACGGTGCAGGAGTGGGGCCCGCCGGCCGCCTGCCGCTTCAGCCTGCTCGCCAGCCTCCTGTCTCTGCTGCTGGCCGCCGCGCACGCCTGGCGCACGCTCTTCTTCCTCTGCAAGGGACACGAGGGGTAAGTGGGGGCCGCTCCCGGCGCGGCGCCCCTTCCATGCCCCCAGCGCCCCCAGACCCACCTCCCCGGGGAGGCGCGCGAGTCCCTCCGTCTCTCAGGCAGCTCCGAGGCCCGCAAATGTCAACAATCCGCCCTCACCCCCTCCACTCAGACCGCCCTTTGTCTACACACACATCCAGGGACCATGACGACCACCGGTCCTGCGTACAAGGCCAGTGCCTCCCCTCCCCAGCTGCGCATCACCTCCCGCTTCCGGGCATCTGCTCCCTTGGGTTGCAGATGTTGCACTGTCATCACCCAGCAGGCCTGGACCTTCCTGGGCGGGCTCAGCCGGGCCACACTCGCCAGGACCGGCGACAACTCCCAGCCCGGTCTAGGGCTTGCACTGAGCTCTCCAGGTCCCAGTGACAAGGCGAACTGGGGAGCCCCACCCGGCACCATCGCCCCGGGAAAGGGACGGCAGATGGCTGTCTGGAGGGGAGCCACCCAGGCCCACCTCGAGCTCAGGCCTTGGATGGGGAGCTGGAGAGAGACTGCAGGGCGAGGGCTGTGCCTTGTGGGCTCAGCGCCTTCCTCCTCCTGGCCTGCATTTTCCTCTTTCTCTTTCCTGCTCCGGCTAGATACTGGAGCCCATACAACCTGGTTCACCTGGGGTGCGGTGACACCCTTAGCCAGTGGCACCCTGGGGGCCCTCTGGGGGCCCACCCACTCCCTCTGCAGGTGCTCTCTGTGAACCCTCCCACTCCCTCTGTGAGCCCACCCACTCCCTCTGTGAACCCACCCTCTCCCTCTGTGGGTGCCCTCTGTGAGCCCATCTACCACCTCTGTGAATCCACCCACCCCCTCTGTGAACCCACCCACCCCCTCTGTGAGCCCACCCACCCCCTCTGTGAGCCCACCCACTCCCTCTGTGAACCCACCCACTCCCTCTGTGGGTGCCCTCTGTGGGCCCTCCCACTCCCCTGGCTGAGGCCTGCTGTGCCCAGGAGCAGCCCGAGATCCTGTAGAGGTTCCGGGAGAGCACTCATGAAACCCAGGCTCCTCCCAAACTCTGCCCTCACCCCCATCCTTTGTTGTAGGTTTTCACTTCCTGCACGCAGGTGGGAGATGAGAAGGGCTCAGAGGGGTGTGGGCGGCAGGAGTGGGGAAGCCCTCCTGTTGCCCCCGCTGTGAGCCCACCGCTTGGTTTTGGCTGAGAGAGGGGCCAGAGAGGGGAAGAAGAGGGGCTTCAGGGAGAAGGGAGGGAGCCAGGGCTATGCTGAGTGGGGCTGCAAACTCTGGAGGAGGAATGAGAATCCCAGCGCCTGTGGGTAGGAGCGCCCTGGGGCTGCTGCAGCACAGTTGCACCAACTGGACTGAAACCCACTTGTCCCACCACCCTCTGCCGCTGTCCTCACAGGGCGCCTTTGCTCTGCTCTGTCCTCCCTCTTTTTACAGGGACACCAGTCACTGGATTCAGGGCCCACTCTAAACTCAGGGAGATATCCTGAGATCCAGAGCTTAATTACACCTGCAAAGATGCTATTTCCAAACAAAGTCACAGTCACGGGTACCAGGGGTGGGACTTGGGCATATCTTTCGGGGGACACCATTCAACCCACGACACTAAGGTTCTGGATGGGGGTCAGTAGAAAGCTGGCTGTCAGCCTGGGAGGACCCAGGTACTGTGGGGCCATGGGCCCAAATTGTGTGGCTGGAGCCCTGCTCAAGGTGGGGTCAGGCCGGGCGCAGGGTGGTGTCCTGCCCATTTGCAGCCGTCCTCCTTCCCTCAGCCCACTCCAGGGCTGGTGTCCCAAGAAGAGGCTTGAGACGTCATCTGCACCCATGTTGCCAAACCCAAGAGTTGCCCAGTCCATGCTGTGCATGCAGGGCAGGCAGGTGGAAGCCTCCCTGAATGAGACAGGTGTGAAGAGGGAGTGGGACAGCCAGCGAGTAGGGTCAGCCTCCCAACGCTTGAGGTCCCTTTAGTCTGGGAAGCTGAGGGTGGAGGGTGCAGGCCAGGTGGGGCCACAGTTGGTTCATCGCTCACGCACTTCTTCACCTCCTGGGTGTCCCTCAGGGTGCCTGTGGTCCAGCTGGGGCTGACAGAGGGTGGCTCTCTAGATAGGACCCAGCTATGTGGTCAGAGTGATGGGAGATTTTATAGGGGGTTCCACCAGAAGCTGGGGGACAGGGAGAGGGGAGAAAAGAGCCCCAGAGCTTGCAAGACAGGAGTCCAGGTCGCACAGGGTATGGTCTATTTCGCACACACTGGGCGGCAGGCCCAGGGATGCCGTAACAGCAGCTCTGCCTCTTGCCATCTCACGGAAGGTGACTGTCTGTCAGCCGTGGCAAACTGCCAGCACCATCTCCTTCCAAAGGCAGAAAACAGATTCCTGGGGAGTCTGCAGGCCTTCCCAGCACTCTTTGTGGTGTTCCATCCTCCCAAGGGGTGGAGCCGGCTGGGATGCAGGCCAGCTGTGTGGCCTCTGCTGCAGCCCTGCTGACCGGCCCATATGGGATTTAGGAAGCCTTAGACGGCCTGGTATGCTCAGGCCTGTGGGGGTTAGGGTGAGGGTTAGGGTTGTCGAGGGGGGCTACATTGTGGAGGCTCACCATGGCCTTGACCCCACTGGAGGTCAGGTCCGGGCAGCTCCTGCTGTCAGGAAGGGGCCTGTGGCGGAGCATTTCAGGTTCAGCTCCTTTGCTTCAGTTCAGGGGTTCACCAATCCTCCCACCACTGACCTCCGCCCAGCCTGCTCTTTTCCAGGGACATCTGGTGCCTGTGTCCTTCTTGACCATCAGGAATTAGTGGCTCAGTTCACGTGGTCATGTGGCCACCTGTCCCCCACCTCATGCACTGCACAGTCCATTGGCAGACGGCTTGTGGGGTGACATCTGTCAAACGTGTCAGCACTCCATTGAGTTCTGGTTGTAGGCGAAGGTTAACGCTCTCAAGAGCCATCTCAGGCCATGGGTCCCCCCCCAGGGGACCCCACCCTAGGGGACCCACAGCTGGGTGAAGCCAAGGCAGACATGCACCTTATTCATCTCTGTGTCCTTAGGGCTGAGCACAGGGGATGGTGCGTAGGAGTCCCCAGATAATGTTTGTTGAATGACTGACAGAAAGATGCCTGGGTCCTGAGGCCTGCTGCCTTGTGGTCACTCACCTGGCCCCGATACCTGTGCAGACTCAGTTATCTGGCCAACAGGTCCACCCTTCAGACTTGCCATGTCAGGAAGTTCTGGACCCCTGGGAAGATGGGGTCTGCAGGGTCCAGCGACAGAGCAGCCAATTCCAACTCAATTGTTGGTCCAGCTGCATAGACTAGGTGAGCAAGTGCCAGGTAGGTAAAGGGGACTCAGGACCAGCCACGGAGCTGAGACGGGCCTTTACAGGGAGCTCATGTGGTGGACAAGGGCTCTCAGGGCCATCGACGGCCACTGGACGTCCAGCCCAGGGAGGAGCCCACTGACCCCATCAGACTCTGGCTGCTAGAGGTCTGGGCCTGTTTAGGACAGCACATGCTCTAACCCTCTAAAGGGGACTCCACCTCCAGGGGCCACCCGGCTGCCCTCCTGCCAGTGTGAGGGCAAGGCCTGTGTGAGGTCTGTTTGAGGGGCACATGGCACGTCCAGAGCTTGTGGAGCAGAGGCCATGTCTCAGGTGCCAGCTTCCTCTTCCTATGGGGGTGTCTTTCATGCAGAGTCTGGGCCCTGAGAGCTCGTGCCCAGAAGTGTGAAAATTAGTCTGGGGGTAGCTTTTTGCAGAGGAGTGTCATCTTGATGCTCCATTATTGGCTGCTGAGTGAATGAGTGAATGAATGAATGAATGAATGAATGAGTAAATGAATGAATGAATGAATGAATGAATGGATGAATGAATGGAATGGCACCTGTGCTTCAGAGAGGCTTGCCATTTCGGGGCAGAAGGGTTTGCTGAGGCAGCCGTGGGCCTGGGGCAGCTGTGCTGAGGGAGGATTGAGCACGTGGGCTGGCAGCAGTTTGTGGTTGGCGGGCCGGAGGGATGCTGCGTTAAACTCATCTGCCTGCCCGTGCCGGCGCTGAGCCTTCACATTGCTGGGCTTTCCAGGACAGCGGTCACCATGGAGATGGCACATCCTGGCAGGGCACCCTGAGCGGCAGTGAAGAGAGACAGGGTTAACCCTGCATGTGCCGGGCTCCTGTTCCTGACCACTGTCCTGGCCTGGCCTTGGTGAGGGAGGGGCTGGGTGGCCCTGTGACCTCTGGGGAGCTGGATCCGGGGATGCTCTGGACACATCCAATTCTTCAACGACCTGGACAGCCTGGGCAGGATCCCTGGAAACCGACCAGAAAGGAATGAGAGGAACAGACCGAGGCTGTCAGCTGGCAGCGGCCCCAGCCTGGGGTCCCTTCCCTATCTCATGGGGAACTCCTCGATCTGGTCATGGGAGAAGACTCCAAAATCGGGCCATTTCATAGGGGTGAGGCTGGATGTTTGAAGTCTCCAGATAATCGAACTTTTGCCGCTGCTCTTTCTGTCTTCAGAGAGCTTTGGATGTGGCGCTGTGATGGGGGTTGTGGCTTGTCTACTGGCACACGGTACCCACTCTCCAGCCATCTTCAGCCATGAGGCCTGGGCAGAGGCTCGGTCACCCCCCACGCGTACGTGTGTGAGTCCTGCTGGTCCTGCCCTCGTTGGTGTGGTTGTTGGATCACAGCCCATGGCTTTAAGAGTGTCCCTGTGTCCTCTCCCCTTGTCTGGGACTCCCTGGGGTGGCTCAAACCCTCCCGTTCCTGGGGGGTGGTTCTGCTGTCAGCCCAGCAGTCACCAAAACAGTGTGTCCGGGACTGGGGCCAGTGGACGGGCTCCTTGGAGGCACCAGATGTTACAAAGCAGCCTGGTGTCGCCTGCTCTGAGTTGGGCGCTGTGGCCTGGGTTTATCCTCAGCACGTTGGCTGGGGCACCTCCCGGGGCCAGGACTTCGTCTTTTGTATCACTCTGCCCTCTGTGTCCAGCACAGGGCGAGCAGGTGCTCAGAAAGTGCCTGCTGAATGAATGAACAGACAATGCGCTGGCCTCCACTTTGCCTCATCAGCAGCTGCCGAGTTCGGATGACGGTAGCGTTGATGTTTTCTTGGCTGAGATTCCAGGGAGACCTTGTTTATTAAATGATCGCTGTGAAGCTGTTTCTGTGGGTCACCTCCCTTAGATCCAGTGTGCTGACAGCATGCAGGCTAACATCGAGCCTGCTGGCAGGTGAGAGGCGGGAGCAGCCCCTTCTCAGCCATCTGCGGGTGAATGGAAGCTCTCGGCATCACAGGCTGGGGTCTTGTAAACAACAGGCATTTACTGCTCACACTTCCGGAGGCTAGAGGTCTGCGATCCAGGCTGGGATCCAGGTTCGATGCCTGCTGAGGGCCCGTTCCTCTTGAGTGAGCCTGCCCCTCCTGTTTCTGGCTGCAGCTCCTTCTTCTCCGCCTTCCTGAACCTCCTGGTCAGCGCCTTCGTGGTCTTCCTGGTCTTCATTGCCAGCACCATCGTGAGCGTGGGCTTCACCATGTGGTGCGACACCATCACCGAGAAGGGCACCGTACCCCACAGGTGCGCCCGCCCCACCCGCCTCGGCCTCCGCCGTCACCCTCCACCCTATGTCCTGCTGTTTTAGCTGTGAAGAGCTCCAGGACATCGACTTGGAGCTGGGCGTGGACAACTCCGCCTTCTACGATCAGTTTGCAATTGCCCAGGTAGGGGGCTCTGGGCAAGAAGGGAGGCTTGCGGCTTCTGACCCTGACCCTGCCCTCTGTGCAGTTTGGCCTCTGGGCCTCATGGCTGGCCTGGCTGGCCATCACCACGCTGGCCTTCCTGAAGGTCTACCACAACTACCGTCAGGAGGACCTGCTGGACAGCCTGATCCACGAGAAGGAGCTGCTGCTGGCCCGGCCGTCCCCACGCACCTCCTTCCAAGAGGAGAAGAGCGCTGTCATTTAGGCACAGTGCAGGCAGGGGGAGCTGGCCCCGACCTCCCTGCTGCGCTCGGGGGCACGGGCCTGCCTGGGGAAGCAGCTGGGGGGCTCTGCCTGGGCCCTGGCCACATGCAGCCCTGCGTGTGTCCCCTCGACGCCACGTGTAGTGAGGTGAGCGCCCCAGTGCCCACCTGTGAGCCTGGCAGTGGACTGGGTGGGTGCCGGCTCCCTGATGAGGATGGTGCAGAGAGACTATGGGTGTGGGGCGGGGGCGGGGGGCACCTCCAGGCCTCGCACAGGGCCCCTTGGCTGTCCCAGTAGGACCTGACTGGCCAGCCTATGTGGAGGGCGTCCAGCTTGTCTCCCCCAACCCTGGCCGGATGCTGTCTCCATGCCAGCTGGCCCAGGGGTGGCCAGATGTCACTTAGCCCTGAACGAATTCTGCATGAATTCTGCCATCCAGGCAGAGGCTGCGTGTGGGGAGGAGCTCACGGCACCTTCCAGCCTCTGGCCCCAGGTTGGCCCCCTCCCCAGCTGAGTCCCCCTCCTGGGTGGGTGCCATAGGCCTGGGAGACCCTGTGGCCGGGCTCAGGGAGGCTTCTGAGGCCTGTGAGTTCACCTCACTGTGTGTGGGTCCTGTCTGTGCTTGGCTGAGGGTCAGGGAAGTGGTAATCTGGGCTCCACAGAATCGGGGGCATCATCTGGTTGGGGATTTCGGGGGCACACGTACCACATAGAGGACTGGGCCAGGAGCCATGGCAGGGGTCTGTGTGTGGGTGAGTATGGGAGGATGTGATTGTGAGTGCCTTTGTGCATGGGAGGGTGTGATTGTGTATATGAGTGCATGAGAGGATGTGACTGAGTGTGCATGTGTGGGTGTGACAGTGCAGGTGTGACTGCATGTGAAGGTGTCACTGAGTGTGCACGAGAGGGTGTGACTGCATGTGAGAGTGTGTGACTGCATGGGAGGATATGAGTGTGCATGAGTGTGCATGTGAGGGTGTGACTGAGTGCATGAGAGTGTGACTGCCTGTGAGTGAATGTGTGACTGCATGTGCGAGTGACTGCCTGGGAGGATGTGATTGTGCATGAGTGTGCATGTGGGTGTGACTGCATGTGAGGGTGTGACTGTTGTGCGTGTGAAGGCTTGATTGTGAGTGTGCCTGGGAGGATGTGAGTGTGAGGGTGTGACTCCCTGTGACATGAGTGTGCATGCATGTGAGTGTGAGGAAGAGTGTGTAGGTGTGAGTGTCTAGGCAGGTGTGTCTGCAGTGTGTGCAGCATGTGCGTAAGTGCATGTGAATGTGCGTGTGTTGCATGTGAGCATGTGCACGCCTGTGCGTGTGAGCATTGTGTGCGTGATGGGAGCCGTGGGTGCTGTGTGGACAGCCCCTCTGCCCCTCCCATGGGCTCCCACGCCCAGCATCCACCTGAGAGAGGAGGGAGCTGCCTTCCCATTCTGCAGAGTCTGTGTGCTGAGGCCCCGCAGAAGCAAGTGGAGGAGCTGGGATGTGAACCTGGGACCCCGGCGTAGGGGGCTGCTTGGCTGTGGACCCTGCCCCTCAGGAAAGCCCAGGGTCCACCTCCAGAGGACTCGTTCTGGGGCGGGGGCGGAGGCGGGGGGCCTCCCCACCCGGGGCTCGATGAGGGGCTGTCCGTTTCTTGGCTCGAGTGCTGCCAAGTGCTCCCTGCTGCTGCGCCCACCTTCCCGGGGAGAGGCGAGCCCCTGGCTCCCTGAGTTCATGACCCACCCTGTCCACCATCAGCAGCTGGCTTGTGTCTCTGGGTGGCTGGGCACCAGCCTCCTGGAGGCCACGTGCCTGGGTCCACATGGAGGGTCCTGGTGGGGGCATCATCCTGGGTCCCGGGAGTGAGGCTGGCAGGTGCCCATCGGGGGTGTCAAGTCCAGGGGGATCGAGGCTCTGGAAGCTCAAGGGGGCTCTGGCCTTGGGGACCAGCTGAGTTTCCAGCTGGCAGCCAGGTCCTCGAGGGAAGGGGTTTGGACAGAATCCGAGGCCCCCTAAGCTGATGGGGTCCCCTGTCTCCCCTTCCAGCCCTGACCCACTGGACATGGGGACTCTTTCCAGTCCGGAGAGCTCCTTGTCTGTGTCCCCAGCAGAAGGTGGGGTGGCTCCTGCCTCACCCTCTGCCCAGCCCTGATCCAGGCCACAGCCATCTAGGGCCCTGAAGGAGGGGCAGGAGGCAGGGGTGGCTTCTGGAACCTGAGGCTTGGCCCCGGTTGGGTCTGTTCTTGGGGGCTGCACTGCTGGATCCCAGGAGCAGGTGTGGAACAGCCCCATGGCCAGGGTGATGGAAATCCTCGGCTGCATGCAGACATAGACCCACCCTGGACTGGGCTGTCTCCGGAGCCCAGACACATCGCCCTGGGAAGGGGCAGCTGGGCCTGCAGTGTGCTGGGCAGGGGCTGGCGGCCCTGGTCGTGGGCTCTCCAGGGTCCCTCAGGGGATTGGGCCTCTCCCCAGGCAGGAAGGTGGGAAGTGCAGGCATGACCCGGGGTTCCTGAGGCTGGTCCACCAAGTTGCTTCTGAGACGCCTTCGCTTCTGTCCTGGCTGGCTGTTAATGATATCCCTGTTCTAATTCCACTCTGGCTAAACTGAAAGTAAAGATCCTTAAGCTTACATGTGTCTATTCCTCAAAATCAAAATAAAAA